CTTGGTGGAAGGCTGGGTGAAAGTGGAGAGCAGGGACTATGGGCAAGCCGTCTGTAGACATCCCAACACCATGCCTGCTCTGAGGATGCAATGAGCTGGGGAAGGCTTGGTGGCTCAGTGGATAGTTCACAGCGCATGTCTGGGTTCAGCTGCTCACCTGGTGCCCTGGGGTCAAACAGGCCATCTCTGCCTGCCCAGAAGCAGGCCGGAAGTTCTTTCTTCAAAAGAGATCAGCCACTGAAGGAGAAGGAGCCTTGCTGCAAAGCTCCAGAACCCCTTCCGTGACAGTGCTGCTGGTCTTGTGATATCCTCTTCCCTACAGACCTCCGAGCCAATGAGATCTGCTGGGGCTGCCAGATCTGCTGGCTTCTAAGGGCCACTTCAGGTTGAGTCTATCAAGACCTTCGTCATTCCATGAAATCAAGACGTTCGTCATTCCATGAACTTCTCCCTTTCCCAGCAAGTGAAAAAGAAGTGACCCTTCTGGGAAAGGGAGAAGTTGGTGAAATGACACGGGTCTTGATAGACACAACCTGACATAGACTAACAGATGGGTTAGTCTAACTAACAGAGAGGTTAGTCTATGTCATGCATTAAACTTTCCTTTACTCTGGGTCCAAACCTTACAAAGTCCTCCATGGAGTCAGAGATTGGATCCCCACCCGACTCCCCTCGCTCTTCCCATCCTGTTTTCTCTCACTGGCATGGAGCTGTAGTCTCCAAGCCCCTCAGTGGCCCCACACAGACCCCTCCCCACCTTTGTGGTCTGGCAAGAAGCCTCTGCCCACAAGATACAAGTGCCTCCCCCCGTTCTACCCCTTCAGAGACAGCTGGCTTGTGTTACATGTTCTCTGAACACCGTGTCGCAGGTCCTGACATATCAGCTGCTCTTTACCTTGAAATGACTTAGATCACAACCGGTCTGCCCAGAGGGCTGGGGGTTGGACGCACCACAACCTGGCCCAGCCTCTCCTGCGGGGATGACCGACAATCCATCCAATCCATCGGGTGGCAGCCCCACTTCCTCAGCAGAGACAACATCCTGTTACACCCTCTCTTCATGCTGAGTGATTCTAACCTCCTCTGGAATGAACTCCATGCTTGCAGAGTCATCTTCAGAATGAGTCAGCTCCGCTTGTCCCAGGCAGGAGACTCACGAGTTGATGTGAAATGCGGATTCCCTATGAGACGGAGGACATTGCATGTCTCATCCCATCACGACCGTGTGGGTCTCGTTATTTCATAAGAGAGGGGGAAAATGTGAATTGGAATTTTATTTCCTAAGTACTGTTCTTGGTTTCTGACCAGCTGATCCCAAGTTTCACATCCTTGTCTGTGAAGCTAAACTCAATGCTGCTGTGTGGGAAGAAGATTTGTAAAGAAAACTCTTAGGTAAGTTTTCATTGTTTGGTGTTTAACAAATAAGTCAACACAAAATGAATGATCTTTCTTTTAGATTGAAGATGGATACGTGACAATCCCAGGGACCGCTGCACTGACTTCATTTCCTTAGACAAGACACAGTGTAGGGCCCGGCCCGTGTTGGCCCCAGGACTCCTTTGGAATATAGCTGTGGACAATGAATCCTGCGAGCGATGGGGGCACATCAGAGAGCATTTTTGACCTGGACTATGCATCCTGGGGGATCCGCTCCACGCTGATGGTCGCTGGCTTTGTCTTCTACTTGGGCGTCTTTGTGGTCTGCCACCAGCTGTCCTCTTCCCTGAATGCCACTTACCGTTCTTTGGTGGCCAGAGAGAAGGTCTTCTGGGACCTGGCGGCCACGCGTGCAGTCTTTGGTGTTCAGAGCACAGCCGCAGGCCTGTGGGCTCTGCTGGGGGACCCTGTGCTGCATGCCGACAAGGCGCGTGGCCAGCAGAACTGGTGCTGGTTTCACATCACGACAGCAACGGGATTCTTTTGCTTTGAAAATGTTGCAGTCCACCTGTCCAACTTGATCTTCCGGACATTTGACTTGTTTCTGGTTATCCACCATCTCTTTGCCTTTCTTGGGTTTCTTGGCTGCTTGGTCAATCTCCAAGCTGGCCACTATCTAGCTATGACCACGTTGCTCCTGGAGATGAGCACGCCCTTTACCTGCGTTTCCTGGATGCTCTTAAAGGTAAGTGCATGCATCAGCAGAAGATGACATGTTTGACTTGTGCATTTGTCTTCTCTCCATGCAGGCGGGCTGGTCCGAGTCTCTGTTTTGGAAGCTCAACCAGTGGCTGATGATTCACATGTTTCACTGCCGCATGGTTCTAACCTACCACATGTGGTGGGTGTGTTTCTGGCACTGGGACGGCCTGGTCAGCAGCCTGTATCTGCCTCATTTGACACTGTTCCTTGTCGGACTGGCTCTGCTTACGCTAATCATTAATCCATATTGGACCCATAAGAAGACTCAGCAGCTTCTCAATCCGGTGGACTGGAACTTCGCACAGCCAGAAGCCAAGAGCAGGCCAGAAGGCAACGGGCAGCTGCTGCGGAAGAAGAGGCCATAGCTGCTCCAGCCGGGGCTCCGGGGCGGCAGCAGAGCTGGCACACCGATTCTGGGAAGCCCCGCGAATGATGGCTTTTGAATTAATGAGGCAGTGAATGTTTTGTGTTTACTTCTAAGGGAAATACTAACTTTCTTTCGCATTAGTATTAATTTTGAAGTAGCTACAAAGTATTTTTAAGAAATTATAATTTTATGACTGTCTGGCAGGCTCTGTCAGTTTAGCCGCGCCGGACCGTGTCAAGCATCTAGGAGAGGAGTCCATGGTGTCCAGGCATCGGGGCGTCACACCTGTTGAGGAGTGGGGTGGCTTTGAATGCTGGAAATGGCTTCATAGTGAAGTGCCTCCCACAGGGCGGGTGGGTCAGCGTTGACTCTTTCCAGCTGCACACTCATATGCCGTGTGTCTTATTCAGAAGTCACATTCTTTTCAGTTGGAGAGAATTGGGCTAAGATAGAAAATAACATGATTTGTTCCTTATTAAAGCTTCCCAGCGTATGAAATTCTAAGCTGGGTGGGGTGGCTCACACCCGACGTAATCCCAGCACGTTGGGAGGCCGAGGCAGGTGGATCACTTGAGGCCAGGAGTTCGAGACCAGCCTGGTCAAGATGGTGAAACCCCATCTCTACTAAAATTACAAAAATTAGCCGGGTGTCGTGGCACACACCTGTAATCCCAGCTATTTGGGAGGCCAAGGCAGGAGAATTGCCTGAACCCGGGAGGCGGAGGTTGCAGTGAGCTGAGATCGCACCACTGCACTCCAGCACTCCAGCCTGGGTGACAGAGCAAGACTCTCTCTCAAAAAAAAAAAAAAAAAAAAATTCTAGACCGAAGTGTACGGCAGTGCCATCTGGTGGCAAGTGGTACAAAGACAACGCTGAGGGGTAGTGACTCCTGTAGCAGCAGAGACGCCTTGGAGTTTAACCCCCACCAACCAGAGCGTGGGCTGGTAAAGATGAAATCTTGCAAGTTTTTTTTTTTTTTAAATCATGGTACCTGTTTTAAAATGAGAAGTTATTATTCATACTGTGTTGCTCATTTGACAAAATAAGGTAAGGATTTCATAATCAGGTTGTCTGGGTTTCAGAGCTGTTTTTAATTGACTGAGTTACCTACAGGCACCCAATCTAGACCCTAATTCTGTGGTTGGTGTTCCTCTGTAGATTTCAAGACAAGTAGTGATGTCATTTTCTCCCTGAGCTGTAGGGTGGACCTGGACCCCTCAGAGATGCTCGACTGCAGGGTCCTGGGGTCCCTAGAGTGGTCCTGCAGCAGCCCCTGGCAATGAGCTGCCTGATGATGAGTCCCAAGGTACATTGTTCTACTGTTTTATACCCAGGTAGAAGTTACACAGCAATTTAGCAATGTTGTTAACAGACATACAGAATTGTGTGTGTGTGTGTGTGTGTGTGTGTGAGTGTTTTGATATAAACGTGCAATTAAAATTCAAAGTTTATTTTTTATCACAAGCACCTTTGAAATGTACGTGGAAAACGTCGGCTGCTCGTGAGAATCATGTGTGACTTACGTTCCTTATGTTTTATGGAACTCTCGGAACAGTGTTTTGTTTTTGTTTAGTTTTTGTTTTCGTTTTTTTGAGACGGAGCCTGGCTTTGGCTCCCAGGCTGGAGTCCAGTGGTGTGATCTCGGCTCACTGCAACCTCCACCTCCCGGGTTCCAGGGATTCTCCTGCCTCACCCTTTCAAGTAGCTGGGATTACAGGTACCTCTACCATGCCTGGCTGATTTTTTGTATTTTTAGTAGAGACAGGGTTTCACCATGTTGGCCAGGCTGGTCTCTGACTCCTGACTAAAAGTGATCTGCCCACCTCGGCCTCCCAAAGTTCTGGGATTACGGGCGTGAGCCACTTCACCCGGCCCGGAGCGGTGTATTTTGATTGCTGGTGCTTTAACTATATTGACCAAGGTGTATAGTAACCTATTTATCACATTTTACGAAGCAATTTTAATCTTAAACACATCCAGCAAATGGTGTCCCTGCTGAAACTTTTAACTGGAAACCTCACACCTGGCAGGCAGCACTCTCTGCAGCCGTGCCCTTGTGGAGTCAGCAGGAGCTGGTGTTTTTCAGCCAGACAGAGGCATAATAAAGTGACTGATGTTTACAGAACCCAAATGATGTCTTCCTCTCTCTCAAAATAAACTAACCTATTCATATTGCTGTGAATGCTTTATCTTGGAGATAGAAAATATAATGATAAATTCATCATGTGTTCAGAATTCGATTTGGAGTTGGAAGTGGACAGCCTAATTTTTATCTCACCTCCACTAGGACTTTGACCTTCCCAGGGGTCCACACTTTACCTCCTGTATCTTCATACGCGTGTGTGGATGCATAGAGATGGAGGTGCTGTAGAGAAGCACAGGCTCACCCGCTCCGTCCAGTGTCACCCACACATTGGTCCGGGGACCCCTCAGTGCAGAGCCTGAAGTTGGGGGTTTAGGGGTGGAAAAGGCTTCGTGAAATGTTAATGATGCGTACACCTTCCAGATGGCACAGCACTTTCCCATGGTCCTCACTGGCCTCAGTCTCCCTGACCGGCAGTGTGAGGGGATGTAGCTATAGTGGAGCATGGTACAAGCGACATTCATGAGCTCTGACTTCTTGGTGCCAGGTTGGTGTGAGCCTGGGCCCGGCCCACTCAGCGGCCCACATTGGCCAGCATTCAGCTGCACGTGTGTGCTGCGTGCTTCACATCCTCTATTGAGAGTTACAGCAAGTGTTAAACGAGGTGAGTTCACATAACAGGAATTCTGGAACTGCTTGAAAACTAGGACGATTGGGCAATATCGGCCTTAACTCCACCTGATGGCAGGTGACCCGGATAGAAAATGGCCCTGCGTTTAGCCAGGATGTGGCTCTCCAGCTTGGCTTCAGTGTGATCACTTGTCAGTGCGCTTTCTCTTTCGATAGTGAAATCCTTCTCTATACCTATGTTTTGTTTTGTTTCTTAAGTTGGGAAACAGAATGGGCCAGGGAGGTTGAGTGACTGAAGACCAAGGGTTGGTGCAGCCTCCTCGCCGCGCTGCGGGGGCTGGGCCGCACAGGCTTCTGCCCTTCTCGGTGTCCAGGCTCCTTGGGTGATGCTGGAGTTGTCATGGCCGCAGTTCAGTGTGAGATTTTTTACCAGGTATTGCGCTTAAGGGACATGATTTTCCATTTTCTTCGCCCGGACAACTTGAATGAAATGGGCACTGTTGATTCCACTTCTGTCGAGGAGCTTCGGGGCTCAGAGAGGTGATGACGTGCCCAAGGTGACGCAACTCGTGAACAGCCGTGCCTGCCTTGGGCGCAGCCTCCGGCGCCAGAGCTGGGCTCTTCAACACGGCATTTAGCGCAGAAAGTCGTGGTTCAGGCAGTATGGGCCGCTGTGACAAAACACCTAAGACTGGGTAGTTTATAAAGAACAGACATTCAGGCCAGGCACGGTGACTCACGCCTGTAATCCCAGCACTTTGGGAGGCCGAGGCGGGTGGATCATTTGAGGTCAGGAGTTTGAAACCAGCCTGGCCAACATGGTGAAACCCCATCTCTACTAAAAAAACAAAACTAGCTGGGGGTGGTGGTGCATGCCTGTGGTCCCAGCTACTTGGGAGGCTAAGGTAGAAGAATTGCTTGAACCTGGGAGGCAGAGATTGCAGTGAGCCGAGATCACGCCATTGCACTCCAGCCTGGGTGACACAGTGAGACTCCATCTCAAAAAAAAAAAAAGAACGGACATCATTTCTCACAGTTCTGGAGGCTGGAAGTCCAAGATAAAGGTGTGGGCTGATTAGTTTCTGCTGGGAACACTGCATCCTCACGTGGTGGAGGGGATGGAAGGTCAACAGGCCTCAGCTAGTTCTCCGCTGCCTTTTTATGAGGCATTAAGCCATTTGCAAGAGTAGGGGGCCCCACCTCTTAATACCACCGCAATGACAATTACAATGTCATGTGAATTCTGGAGGGGACACGGTCACACTGCAGCATCAGCACCCGGTGAATGTGGTTCTCTTCCCATGTCCGAATTTTGTGAGCTCCACACGGGCAGGGTTGCATCTGTTTTATTCTCTGATTGATTCTAAGCCCCATGTCCCTGGCACAGGATGGCTGCTTGGCAGTAGGGAGTGGATGAACCAGTAGTACCCAGGGCTGCCAGGCAGGGCCCTGCAGGGGACAGACCCAAGGGCTGATATGGGGACACCTGCTGAGGGGGGAATTTACCACGGTAAGGGCAGGGCTGGGAGGCTGGGCAGCCAGTTTCACCCTCGCACAGGCTGCCTGGCAAGACCAGCGGCTGGAGGTGATGTCCTCAGTAGAGAACGGTGGCCACTGGAAACGTGTGGCCAGAAGGGGAAACGCTCGGGCCTCTGGTGGGGGCCAGCCTGGGGTGGGGTCGGCCAGGGTCAGCTGCCTTTCCTTCATGCTGGGGAGGAGATGTTGTGTGCATGTGAGAAAGCATTTGATAGCATGCCAAAAGTTTCCTCCATTATGTGCGTGTCAAGTGTTTGACCAGGTCAGAACTCTTGTTCTATGCGAATGTGCTCACGCAGACAGAAGCGGAGGGGCTCCGTCGCTCTGCCCTCACGCCGCTGAACCGCGAGGGTCTCCCGCTCCTCAGGCTTGCGGCTCGGCCGCGAAGTGTGTCAGGTGTGCATCCTGGGTGCTCCTTTGTGCTCTGTCCTACGGTGACACAGGCGGCGTGGGGTTAGACAGGTACCGGTCAGACTACGGTGACACAGGCGGCGTGCGGTTAGACAGGTACCGGTCAGATTACGGTGGCACAGGCGGCGTGGGGTTAGACAGGTACCGGTCAGATTACGGTGGCACAGGCGGCGTGGGGTTAGACAGGTACCGGTCAGATTACGGTGGCACAGGCGGCGTGGGGTTAGACAGGTACCGGTCAGATTACGGTGGCACAGGCGGCGTGGGGTTAGACAGGTACCGGTCAGATTACGGTGGCACAGGCAGCGTGGGGTTAGACAGGTACCGGTCAGATTACGGTGGCACAGGCGGCGTGGGGTTAGACAGGTACCGGTCAGATTACGGTGGCACAGGCGGCGTGGGGTTAGACAGGTACCGGTCAGATTACGGTGACACAGGCGGCGTGGGGTTAGACAGGTACCGGTCAGATTACGGTGGCACAGGCTGCGTGGGGTTAGACAGGTACCGGTCAGATTACGGTGGCACAGGCGGCGTGGGGTTAGACAGGTACTGGTCAGATGCACGGGCTCCCTAAACCCCTGCTGTGGCTTCGGCAGTAAAGACAGGACGCACCCATGTCACAAGAGGAGCACAGGCAGGGGTGTTGGTGTTGGGGCAGCCCTCAGGGTCTCCAGACCCCAGCCCCACTCACACAGCAGCCTAGGAAGGAAGGGCAGAGTCCCAGGTGTCAGCTGGTGGGTCTCCCAGGAGCTGCCCCTCCCTGGAAGTCACAGGACAGGAATGACAGATCAGGGAACTGCAGGAAGCTGCCACCTCTGGGGTCAGAATATGCCCAGCCTGCGGGGGCTCTCTATCGGGGTCTTCGAGAGCCAGACAGCCTGCCTTGTGCTGCATACCTGGCTTTGCTCTGTGCAGAACCCAGCACACGTGATTTTGTGTGACATGCCAGCAGCCTGGCTCCCAGGACAGGAGGCCTGCCCTGGGGGAGGGGCTGCAGGAGGAGGGGGGGCAGGCACCCATGAGTCTGTCCAGCCTTGTCACAGATGCATCGCCCACCCTGCGGTCCTGATTTCAGCTCACCTCAGAGTAAATCAGAATAAACTGCACCCAGACTTTCACGAATGCATGTTGACGCTTTCAGTTCACCCCTTTCTTTGCTAACTTTCTTCCTATTTTCTTCTAATGCGAGAGCTTATTAATTCCATATTTATCATTTTGAATAACTTTTCTCCTTTTTAGTAACAAAATGTACTTCACTCTTAGTAAAATGTATTTACTATTTTAGTAACAAAAATATACTTGCCTAATCATGTTTAAAATATAGTGATGTGAAAAATTCAGACGTCTCTATTTCCTTTCTTCCGATGACTCA